CACACCAGACACCTAATGGTTTTCAAATATGTTTCTACTTACCTGTTCAGAAGGTGAGGAAATGCAACTAAATAGCAAAGCACCTCTGCAGTGACACAGAAGTGACATTGAGACAATTGTGAATATCTTGTATCCTCAAAATGCATAGCTAATTATTCCTGAAATCAAAGTTACAAACTGTCCAATATGAATGATTTTGAACAGGAGAGGAATCCATTAAAAGCTAAACGCAAGTTTTGATAATTTGAACCTTTTCCCTCCAGTTTTACTATAACACAGTACTTTTCAGTACCTGACCCCAGCATAAGGAACTAGAAAACTAATTTATAGAAGTAATGCTTCTACAGTAACAGTGAAAATCCATTGATTTACTATTTTAGCAAATGTATAACCTGATATCTGTACTCTAAATATTAGAGACGTAAATTTGTCAGAGGAAGCTTGGTGTACGATGAATGCTTGCATTGGAAAAGACGCAACTTGCTATTTTTACTAATTTTATATTTCTCTGGACTTAACTAAGAATTATGTTCTCTTATCTCAGCCTCTCTGGGTTTTCCTATTCAAATGAAATGCTTCTGACCTGTACAGGTTTAGAAAAGGTTATCCTCAACTAAAATAACTGCTTCAGTACAAGGGAAAATTCTGTGGAAATCTTTTGCATTTGACGTTGCTAAACTTAAGTACAATAATGTCACATGTACTTATACAGTAATTGTGGGCACGCCTAAGTCCCTCCCTCTTTCCTAAACCAAATCCCCAGATCCTAGAAATCCAGCCCTTCTGCCCTCCGGAGGCGCCTTTCCCAACGTAAAGTACAATTTTAAATTTCAGCTCCTGACTAAAATCATGATCCGCAGTCAACTGCTAGAGAATCTGGGCACCCCGGTGTCTCTGGAGCGTGCAGCGAGTGTGGGCAAGGGCAGGGGGAGTGGGCGAAGCTGCTGGTTGGTGCCTGAAATCTGTGCGTTGCCCCTTTAATTGTGTCCCCAGCCCTCGGGCGTTTCTGTCCAACGCCCACGTCAGCAAATACCTTTTGTTTCTCTCACGTTGGGGCTACTTGTTTTAGGGCGCAAAGGAACGGCCTCGAAAGGGGGTCCTTCCCCAGCCGAGAACCAGGAATCTTCCCTCGGCCCGCGCGCGCGACCGGCCGGTGCGCCGCGGCCCGCGGTAAGTGGCTGCACGCGGCGCCGGCGGAGGGCACATTATAAATATCTGTTTTCTCTCTCTACAGGACAATCCTCCAAACACAGACTGTTTGACTTAGAATCTTCCCTTTTTTACTCCATTCAAGAGCAGCATTCATAAATTTCCAGGTATGACAAATTTTAATTCTTCATCTACCTCATTTGGTAACCACATGTGTCTTTTCCTCTTCAGAATGGAGATCTCCTCTCATCAGTCTCACCTCCTGCAGCAACTGAACGAGCAGCGCAGGCAAGATGTATTTTGTGACTGCAGTATTCTAGTTGAAGGGAAGGTCTTCAAAGCACATCGAAATGTATTATTCGCTAGTAGCGGCTACTTTAAAATGCTTCTTTCTCAGAATTCAAAGGAGACGAGTCAGCCAACCACAGCTACATTTCAGGCTTTCTCCCCTGACACTTTTACAGTTATCTTGGACTTCGTATATTCTGGCAAACTGTCTCTTACTGGTCAGAATGTCATAGAAGTGATGTCGGCTGCTAGCTTCCTTCAGATGACTGATGTCATAAGTGTATGTAAGACTTTTATTAAATCTTCCTTAGACATTAGTGAGAAAGAAAAAGATCGCTATTTCAGTCTCTCAGATAAAGATGCCAATTCTAATGGTGTAGAACGTTCCTCTTTTTATAGTGGTGGCTGGCAAGAAGGAAGCAGTTCTCCACGTTCTCACCTAAGCCCAGAGCAAGGAACAGGTATAATAAGTGGAAAATCTTGGAATAAGTATAATTATCATCCAGCCTCCCAGAAGAATACTCAACAACCCTTGGCCAAGCATGAACCAAGGAAAGAGTCCATTAAAAAGACCAAACATTTGAGATTGTCACAGCCTTCTGAAGTTACTCATTATAAGTCAAGCAAACGAGAAGTACGAACATCTGATTCTTCCAGCCATGTTTCCCAGTCTGAAGAACAAGCACAGATTGATGCTGAAATGGACTCTACTCCTGTTGGCTATCAGTACGGTCAAGGATCTGATGTCACATCCAAAAGCTTTCCAGGTACCCAAAAAGAGCATAAGTCCCCTCATCCATCCAGTGATTTAATCAAAGCGTCTCTTGACAGATGATCTGCCTCGGATGCGATTCAAGTGCCCGTACTGCACACATGTGGTGAAGCGGAAGGCAGACCTAAAGCGCCACCTTCGTTGTCATACAGGAGAAAGGCCCTATCCATGTCAAGCTTGTGGAAAAAGATTTAGCAGGCTAGACCATCTAAGTAGCCATTTTCGAACAGTATGTATGATTTTTTTTCATCGTTTTACTAATCACTTTTATCACTATTTAAATCTCTACACAGATTCACCAGGCATGTAAACTCATCTGCAGAAAATGTAAACGTCATGTGACAGATCTAACAGGGCAAGTGGTACAGGAGGGAACCAGGCGCTACAGACTGTGTAATGAGTGTCTTGCAGAATTTGGCATAGACAGCCTCCCCATTGACTTGGAAGCTGAACAACATCTTATGTCCCCATCAGATGGAGATAAGGATTCCAGATGGCACTTGAGTGAAGATGAGAATAGATCCTATGTGGAGATTGTAGAAGATGGGTCTGCTGATCTGGTCATCCAACAGGTTGATGATAGTGAAGAAGAAGAAGAAAAAGAAATTAAGCCCAACATTAGGTAGCTGTAATGTGAACCAACAGAGCTGGCATGTCTGCAATTTACATTGACTTCCTGTATCTCTCTCTTTCTATGGTCGGAGTCTAGTTAACAAATTTATCACACTGACTTTAAAGAAATGATCTGATATAACTTGCATGCTTTCTGAACAGGCCATTGTATCCATTCTGAACTTTGTTGCCCTAAAATGTGTTGCTGCACTGGAAAGAAAGAACTAGCTTGAGTTGGCTTGATGGATGAACAATTATCCTCTTACTTTCATTACAATCCTCTTACTTTATTCCAGAGATACCTTTTTCTTTTAATATTGGAGGATCTACTTAGCAAACTTTTTTCAAAGAAAATACTTTAAATAAATTCACCACAACCAAACTTTATGTAAGACAATTTCAAGGTGTTTCAAAAACACATAACTACCAATGTTTAATTTCACAGGGAACCAGTTAAGAGCACATTTAAGGATCTGGCAACCCACCTTACTAAACAAATTAGTCTTTCTATTAATTTGAGATCTGAAACAACCTGTCATTACTCTGATATCCTGAACGTTTAAGGATTATGGAAGAAGACTAAAGTGTTTGAAATCATTCATATTTGAAATTTTTATCATTAGCTTAAAAATTACTCTCAGTATTGTTAAAAAAAAAAAAAAGTAGAGGCTGGCCAAAGATTATATACAGATATTTTCTTAAAGCAGGAAACTAATGTTGCCTAAAAGTCAAGGTAGTTTGTGAAGACAATCTGTCAATATGGTTGTCCATCTCTCTAAAGAAAAGCAGGCTGGGCGCTGTGGCTCATGCCTATAATCCCAATACTTTGGGAGGCCGAGGCAGGCGGATCACAAGGTCAGGAGTTTGAAACCAGCCTGGCCAACATGGTGAAACCTCGTCTCTACTAAAAAATACAAAATTAGCCGGGCATGGTGGCGGGTGCCTATAATCCCAGCTACTCGGGAGGCTGAGGCAGGAGAATCGATTGAACCTGGAAGGCAGAAGTTGCAGTGAGCCGAGATCACACCATTGCACTCCAGCCTGGGCAACAAGAGCGAAACTCCGTCTCAAAAAAAAAAGGAAAACAAACTAGGAGGTTCTTACCATATGTGAGTGATTTCTAACGTTTATGTAGTGCTATATTATTTATAAAGTACTCTCTCATGTATTTTCTCAGTGAGGTGGATACTATCTCCGATTTACAAATGAGGAAATTAAGGTCAGAAAGTCTGAGAGAGAAAACTGATGATTGGACAGGATCTGATTTTAAACAATCCTCTTTCAGCCTTCTCTCCCTGTATGTCTCCTGAAATGGCAAAGAATAGAAGTCAAACCTCACCAGTTGGCAGTCATTATAAAAATAAGCCAATCAGAATTAGAAAGTATGAAAGGAGGAATTGAATCATTTTCAACAACATACAATATCTTGATCTAGAGATTTTCAAATAATGCTAAGTAATGTCCCTACAGTACCTATTGGTATGTTTTTATGTCACGTTATTTATATGTAAATTTAAAGTATAAAACTATTTGAACAAATTATTCACTTAAATATGTTGAACATTTTTGCTTCTCTTGTTTATATAATATTTTCAAAACAAACTTTTCTCCTAGTATACAAAGTTTAAACTTCTCCCCTTTGGGCTGGGCCCAGTGGCTCACGCCTGTAATCCCAGCACTTTGGGAGGCTGAGGCAGGTGGATCACCGAGGTCGGGAGTTTGAGACCAGCCTGACCAACATGGAGAAACCCCGTCTCTACTAAAAATACAAAATTAGCCGGGCGTGGTGGTGCATGCCTGTAATCCCAGCTACTCAGAAGGCTGAGGCAGGAGGATAGCTTGAACCCAGGAGGCAGAGGCTGCGGTGGGCTGAGGTTGCGCCATTGCACTCCAGCCTGGGCAACAAGAGCGAAACTCCGTCTCAAAAAAAAAAAAAAAAAAAACTTCTCCCCTGCATAAATTATGAAACATTCCAAAATTACAGCTAAATTAGAGAAGCATTGTTTCAGTTCTAAAGGTAAAATCTAAATATCCGAAGTAAAGAACTGAGCTTCATAAAGGTCTCTTCTGCAAGTTATCACAGTGAAGCTTGATAGAATTTCACTGTATATGGAGAGGCTCCATCTATTTTACTGTTTTCTTTTTTGTTTTTGTTTTTTTTTCGAGACGGAGTCTCGCTCTGTCGCCCAGGCTGGAGTGCAGTGGTGCAATCTCAGCTCACTGCAAGCTCCACCTCCCGGGTTCTCGCCATTCTCCTGCCTCAGCCTCCCGAGTAGCTGGGACTTACAGGCGCCCACCACCACTCCCAGCTAATTTTTTGTATTTTTAATAGAGATGGGGTTTCACCGTGTTAGCCAGGATGGTCTCAATCTCCTGATCTCGTGATCCGCCCCCCTCGGCCTCCCAAAGTGCTGGGATTACAGGCGTGAGCCACTGCGCCCAGCCAATTTTACTGTATTTTTAAATGCCATGACATACCTCAAAATTATCCTTTTTATGTTACTATTTTCTCTTGTTCTTTCATTAATTATTGTCCTTGATACCAATTTCTAGGCTAAATTGGTTACTTTCTTTTAAAAAATTTAAAAATAGATGAATAACCACTTGTTTCATGGTACTTAATTGAGACTTTTTCAAGATTCCCCTGATGGCACATTTGCAGTTGCTTCAAGACTGGATGATGTGCATTGAGTTCTCTGTTCTCCCAACATGGCTGTTCCTAAATCAGGATTCTGGTTTTTTTGAGATGGACTCTCGCTCTGTTGTCCAAGCTGGAGTGCAGTGGCGTGATCTCGCTCACCACAACCTCTGCCTCCCGGGTTCAAGCGATTCTCCTGCCTCAGCCTCCTGAGTAGCCGGGACTACAGGCATGTGCCACCATGCCTGGCTAATTTTTGTATTTTTAGTAGAGACAGGGTTTCGCTATGTTGGCCAGGCTGGTCTCGAACTCCTGACCTCGTGATCTGCCCGCCTCAGCCTCCCAAAGTGCTGGGATTACAGGCGTGAGCCAGCACGCCCGGCCTAAATCAGGATTCTTAACAATTAAAGTGTATCTGAATGAGGAAGGAAACGCTTGTCATTCTCTAGTCTTACCCAATTAATACTGACACCTTTTGAAATTAAAACCTGATTTTTTAGTTGTTGGAGCCAGTAGGAAAAATGGCTGATTTGAACTTTTTTCCTATAAATGAAGTAGTGCTTGCATGTGTGTACTCTAATGCACTTTAGTCTATGATCTAAATGTCCTTTTATGCTATTATCTTCTGCATGCAAACTTTACATACATCAGCATGAATATCCAACATTCACTGAACACAGTGCCACCAGCACTTGTAATTGCCTTTTCAGAAATAATGCTTTCTCATAATTGTTTATAACGAGCATCAAACTATCCCCACAAAATGATCAAGTTCACCAAACTAGACAAAGAATCTGTTGTATCATTTTAACATCATAGAAGAACATTTAAGACATGTTTGTAAGTTGTAAATAATGACTCCAGTTATAGCATATATATCTAAGACGTTAGAGACCAGTTATTTTCTAGAGTGAAACTGTCTATTGATGATTGAGAAAATTGAATTCTTTGGTTTTTACATGTGGGCAAATGTTACATAGGGGTATAATCTGTTTAAATAAGCTTTATTTATGCCAAGGATTTTTTTTTTAATATCAAGACTTGGTTAGACCAAAGTTTGCTCTTGCAGGAATGCCATTTATCAGCTTCTGAATGCCCTTCTAACTCCATTACCCTCAAGAGTGTCTGGGTATAGGATGAAGCATTACAAAAAGAAAGCACCACTGCAGTCATGCCTAGTGTCTGGGAGAAACAAAATGGACTAGACCTGCAGTTTAAAATAATTTAACCCGAGAAACTCTTCAAATGAATTGTTTCCTAAAGATGCTCAAATTTAAGGGATAAACTCTAAAATCAGAGCTGCTGTGGTTAAAGTCCCCCACAAACCTTTCCCCAGACACCTCTGCAGAACTCAGGTGCACAATGTTGAAAACCATGGAATTAGACAACTTCCTGAATTCCCTTTGAGCCTTGCAGCCTCATTTCGTTACTCCTGTTACTCACGGTGCTTATAAGCAGGTAACCATATGGTCTCTTAGTGAAGCAAATCACATCCTTAGCACATGATGTTCCTTCTATGGGTATCAGATCTTAAGACTTTTTAAAATTTAGGAACAAATGTTTCAATATTATATTTTCAGTAATGCAATCAAAATAAGCATAGTTACTGTTTTCTGTACGGCTAAGTACTGCCTAATGGATGAAAGAAGTTTGGTGCTTCAATTATTTATGAGCTCAGAACTCAATTCATTAAAGTTATTTTGCCAAGTCATGCCAAGATATATTGAAATTTCCACTCATATTGGTTTTTAAAATTTTTTTTAGTCCTAAAATTAATAAGTATGGAAAATCACTAAAAGCAGTGTAGGATAAGGTGTGTTTAACTGGCCGGGCACGGTGGCTCATGCCTGTAATCCTAGCACTTTGGGAGGCCGAGGCGGGCGGATCACTTAAGGCCAGGTGTTCGAGACCATCCTGGCCAACATGGTGAAACCCCGTCTCTAGTAAAAATACAAAAAATAGCTGGGCATGATGGTGGGTGCCTGTAATCCCAGGTACTCGGGAGGCTGAGGCAGGAGAATCGCTTGAACCCGGGAGGTGGAGGTTGCAGTGGCCGAGATCGCACCACTGCACTCCAGCCTGGGTGACAGAGCGAGACTCCATCAAAAAAAAAAAAAAAAAAAAAAAAGATGTGTTTAACTGGGAAGGGTGATAATAATAGAATAATAGGTACAGGAGGACCAAACTTTAGATTATAAACCAGAAAGTTTTGTTATTTTATATAAGTGTATCAGTATTACTATTTATCATTTATATAGCATTTTATATTTGCAAAGTGTTTAATAATTTTTGTTATTCTTTACATATATATGAAATAGGACAGTTATCCCACATGAACGGTAAATAAATTGAGGCACAGAACAGTAAAAAAACCTCAGGGTCAGGCGTGGTGGCTCACACCTGTAATCCCAGCACTTTGGGAGGCCAAGGCGGGTGGATCACTTTAGGTCAAGAGTTGGAGACCAGCCTGGGGCAATATAGTGAAACCCCTTCTCTACTAAAAATACAAAAATTAGCCAGGCATGGTGGTGGGCACCTGTAATCCCAGCTACTCTGGGGGCTGAGACAGGAGAATTGCTTGAACTCAGGAGGCGGAGGTTGCAGTGAGCCAAGATCACGCTACTGCACTCCAGGCTGGGTGACAGAGCGAGACTCCACCTCAAAAAAAAAAAAAAAAAAAAAAAAAAGAACCTAAGACAACCCAGTGAAATGGTAGCAAAAAATAGGAAATATAATGATCACATTTTCTGAATCCTAGACCATCAGCCTAATTCACTGAGGTGTGTTGTGTATCACTCTATTTTATAGATGATTTTATATAAGTAACAGTGGATTGTTTTAAAGCTGACGTCATTGTATGTGGATACATTCTATATGGAATAAATGTTATGTAAAGGATGTGACTTTAGTTATGTCACAGGATCCTTAGG